TCCGGGGGGAGGTGGGGGGCCGGCTGGAGAGGGGGCCCGGAGGGCCGAACAGACCGGCGGCGCAGGGCGAGGGCGGGCGCCGGTGGGGGGGTGGGGAGAGGAGAGGGAGGGTGGCGGTGCCGGGGGCGGGTGCGAGGGCGCCGGGACCGTCCCAGGCCAGGGAGCCGGCGAGCAGGAGGAAGTGGGTGCCCCCCTCTCCCCCTCCAGCGCCCCCTCCCGCCGCCGCCTCCTCCCCAGTCACAGGCGCGTCCTGCGCGCACGTGTGCGAAACGTCACCGGCGGGTCCCGGAGAGAGGGACAGACCCAGGCGGCGGGACGGGAACCCAGCTGCCCCCGCCCTCCGTCGCCGGGGGGCGGAGAGGGGGACAGGGCGGGGAAGGAAGGGGCAAGGGGAGAGGCGGGTCAAGGGCAGGCCCGGGGCCCGGCGAGGAAGGCCTGGGCGCTTGGGCCACGCGGGCGCCGCCGCTGCCACTGCCAGGATGCGCCCAGGCCAGAGCGCCAGCCCGCGAGCCCCTCACCCCAGACAGCCCACGCCCCAGTCCGCACCCGGCTTCCAGCCCCACCTCCCCCACGCCCGACTCCCCTCCACCTCCCCCAGCCCCTTTGTTGCCGGGAGTTACAGATCCTAAAATGTGTCAAGCGCAGCCCCGCCGATCCCCTGCGCTCCGAGCACGCCGCAGGGACCCCCGGCCGCCAACGAGCCTCCAAGGCCGACTGGGGGCTAGCACCCCAACAGTCCCCCGGTTTCAACCCCTCAGAGCCCCCCACACCCCAGTTCACTACTCCCTCCCCCACCCCCTTCTCCATCCGGGGCGTGACCCCTTCCTACGCCCGAGAAAGAGGAAGCTTCGAGTTGGAGGGGAAGGGAGAGTGGGGGTAGGGAAAAGTGCAGGAAAAGAAGGGGGGGCCGCGAAAAGTTTTGGAGTGTTTGATGTGGTTCGCGCCAAGGCAATCCCCGCCGCCCCGCGCGCCTGGCCGAGCCCCCCGACCCTCCTGGCGCCGGGAAGAGCACTCAGGTCTAACAATGAACCCTCGTTGGAGGGGCAGCCCCCGAGGCCCACGATGCTCGGCCCAGTGCTCTCCCCGAGCGGCCCGCAGCGCGCCCACGACCCCGCGCGGTGCGAGCCCACCTCCCGCCGGGGCTGGGGACGGTGGGGAGGGAGGGTATTACCGGAGGGCCGCCGCCGCCGCCGCTGCCGCCGCGTCCCAGCGCTGGTGGCTGCTGCAGCAGCCCGGCTCTGCTGGAGGGTCCGTGCGGCGTGGTGTAGAGGAGGCTGCCGGCGGTCTGCTCCGCGCCGGGGGCACTGGGGAGGAGGGGGCCGGCGGCTACGGCGCCGCTTTGGAGGGAGGAGGAACAGGAGGTGGTGGAAGTGTTCGTGGTGAGGATCTGGATGTACGCGCCCGGATCTGGATGTACGCGCCCGGGGCGGCGGCAGCGGCGGCGGCGGCGGCGAAGCCGGGGCTGGCTAGCAGTGCCCTTTTGTCCATGGAGGCTGCAGCGGCGGCGGCGACGACAGCCGCCCCCTCCCCACCCCCGGCGGTCACCAGGTACTGCTCCAGAGCGGGCTGGATTCCCTTTCTGTATTGTTTTCAATTTCTTTATTATTTGCAGTCGGAGTTTCCAAGTCTCTCCTCCTTCTCTCCTCCCCGCCCGGCGCTTCCGAGCCCCCTCTCTCTCTTTTCTTTTTATTTTTCCGCACCGCACAGGCCCCGGGGGCCAAAAATAATCGGGGCTCTGGAGAGAGGAGGGTCCCGGCCGCACGGATATCGGGCCCCAAGCGGGGATGGAGGCGTCGGGGGCGGCCGATGCAACGGATTGCGAGGCGGCGGCGGCAGCCCGGGTGCTGCGGCCGGCAGCTGAAAAATGGCTCCAGGAAGCTGCTGCTGACAATGAATGAAGGGATACGGTTTACGCGCCAAGGTCCTCCCGCGAAACTCGGATTTCCCGCCGGCTTTTCAAACCATATTTGCATATCCCCGCCCCTCAACCCGCCGAGGACCGTTCCCACAGCCCATTGGGCCGCTACCTCCTTACTTCAGTCCCAATCATGGAGCAGGGCCGCGACTTGCTGGTTTCCATTGGCTGCCGTGCATCATGGTTACCGGGGCGACAGGGACCCTATTTGCATAGGCCTCCTTGATTGGCTGGCAGAAGAGCAGTTTTTAGGGGGTGGGGCAAAGAATTTCCTTCTCTCCCACGGAAGACCACGCCTGGCCTAGGCTCCGCCCCTGTCCCCGCCCGCCCGCCGGGCCGGCGCTACTGACCTGGGCAGGGACTCCGCGCCCCGCAGACTCAGTGTAGATCTAGTCTAGAGCCCAAGTTTCGCTTTTGGAAATTGTCAAGGTGACTAAGGGAACACTCTTTCCTTTGACCAGTCAGTGCAATAAACGAACAGCGCAGGAGATTTTTCCAGATACGTGCCAAAGGCAAGTTGGACCATGCGGACGATGTCTGGCAGGTGCAAAAGGAGCCCTTTAAATCGTGGGCTTCTCCCTTCCTGAAATCCAACCAATGACGCGGCGAGAGCTGATCCCGAGGCCGGGGCTGATAGACAGAAGCATGTGGGCAGACAGAATCGTGGGGGCAGAAGGTTCAGCAGACGCGATTGCGGGCACCAGTTAACATTCCAGATCATTCCCGGTACCTTCATTATTAGCCTGGATAGGGGTAAAGTACAAATTAACTCTTTTGTCTTACAACGGATATTGGTTTGAATCCAGCAGACATTCCCTCTGGCCCAGAAACACCCAGGGCAGTTAATCAGGGCTAACCTAGAACTGATCTACGGGTTTCTAATCCGCCAAGCAGTAATCCGAAAAAGTACACGCTTCCCACGATGACGTCGTGCCCCCAACGAACGCAGGCACGCCCAGGCATCAGCACTTTATATCTTCAGTTTTGTAGGAAGTTCTCTGACTGGAAGCAAACACAACGACTCAAACCTATCCCAAAGTATTTTTAAAATAGTGTCTTTTTTTAAAAAGTAAACTAGAAATTGTCATCAGAAAAATATAAAATGATGTGTCAAACTGACTCCTGAATTTGTTCAAGTATTCATGGGTCTT